AGGTCCCATAGTTCCCATAGGGCTAAAGCTTCCTACGGGAGCAGGTCAAGCCTGGGGGGATGGGCATCCCTGGCCATGCTCCACTACAGACACTTTCACACTAAACCCTCTGGATTCCACACAGGCTGGAGTTCTGCCCCTACCACTTGTCTAAGCATCTCTCCCTGCCAGTTCAAGTGTTACTTGTGGTCCAGGGGTTTTCTCCTGCTGGGATTCGGAGGCTCATGGAAAGAGAGGGTTGCTCCTTGCCCATTCAACTCATGCTTTTGCAGGAGTCACTGGGGGCCAGGAATGCTTCCTGTGTGTGGTACCCCCATGCAGAATTCCTTTCCTTCTGAAGATTTGCTAGGAGTGCACCAATCTTCCTGATGTCCTGGTCCCTCGTGGGCGATGTTCCTCTTGACTGCGTCTAGTGGGACGTCTTGGAGTGGTATATTACATTTTCAATCAGCTGGATACATTTCCCTGGTGCCTTATAGACAACACAGAATGAAATAAATGTATAGATAGATTTTCTCAGCAGAATTAACATGTTTTAATATCCACAAAAAAAGTTAACCTAGGAACAGAGGGTTCCACATCTGAAAAAGAATCTCACCGTTCAATATGTCGAAGACATCAAGCATATCATGTTCGTGTGATTAAACACATGATATATTTTTTAAAGGTCTAGTTAATTTGGATCTGGATAAATTATTGGAATAGAAGTAAGGCAGACAAATCCACACTAAGTATTAGGGGCCTCAAATACACAGTTGGAAAATTTTTAACTTTTTCCTGAAAGTAATACTAGACAACTAAATGGTATTTAATTAACTCCCCTCATGAGGAGATGAAGAGGAGGATAAGTTTACTTAAAGTAGTTTTGAAAAATGAATCAGAATGATTGACAAACAGAAGCAGCCTTCTAGAAATTAAACTGATACTCAAGAGAAGACACATCCCAGGTTGAGTCTGACTATTCCTATATAAGAGCTGTTGCTGTTTGAAACAAGCAAGCGTATTGCAAAATTACAGTTCCCGAGAAAAGGAAGAGCTTAAAAAGTCTGTACAGACAGCTTCATGCAAATCCCTAAAGGTAAGCCATAATTGGGTTGACAGACTATTTTAAATTAACTGTCTTGAATTTGCTATATCTGCAGATGGAGAGCAAACTAAAAGAGAAAAATCAAATGTGACTACAATAATGGAATTTGTTCTTTTGGGGTTTTCTGATATTCCCAATCTCCACTGGATGCTTTTTAGTATATTTTTACTTATGTATTTGATGATCCTGATGTGCAATGGCATCATAATACTACTAATAAAAATTCACCCCGCTCTCCAGACTCCCATGTATTTTTTTCTTAGCAATTTTTCCCTTTTGGAAATCTGTTATGTAACAATCATTATCCCAAGAATGCTCATGGACATTTGGACTCAGAAAGGAAATATTTCTTTGTTTGCTTGTGCTACACAAATGTGTTTTTTTCTTATGCTTGGAGGCACGGAGTGTCTCCTTCTGACAGTGATGGCCTATGACCGCTACGTGGCTATTTGTAAGCCTTTGCAGTATCCTCTAGTGATGAACCACAAAGTCTGCATTCAGCTGATAATAGCTTCCTGGACCATCACAATTCCTGTAGTAATTGGGGAAACATGCCAAATTTTCCTTTTGCCCTTTTGCGGAACTAACACAATTAATCATTTCTTTTGTGACATCCCGCCAATACTCAAGCTTGCTTGTGGAAACATATTTGTGAATGAGATAACAGTCCATGTAGTAGCGGTGGTGTTTATCACGGTGCCATTTCTGTTGATTGTTGTCTCTTATGGCAAAATTATCTCCAACATTTTGAAATTGTCATCAGCCAGAGGAAAGGCTAAAGCCTTCTCCACCTGCTCATCTCACCTAATAGTTGTAATCTTATTCTTTGGAGCAGGTACTATCACTTATTTACAGCCCAAACCACATCAGTTTCAAAGGATGGGGAAACTGATTTCTCTTTTCTACACCATTCTGATTCCAACTTTGAATCCTATTATATATACCCTGAGGAACAAAGATATCATGGTGGCATTGAGAAAATTACTAGCTAAGTTATTAACATGAGATGAAGACTTGAAATTACAGAAATAATTTCTTTATAGGTTTGTCATGTGGCTTCAGTGAATTTTTTTTTAACTTTGTCCCTATGGTATTCAATAATGAGTACTGAAATTTAAATACAAACTTACATTATGTCAAGGGGTGTTTTATTCACAGAATATAGTTATGTGCTACTGTGCAGTTGGAGCACAATTTAACTAAGGTGCCAAGATCTCATTCTGAAGATCAATGGTTAACTGTTGATTAAGAGACCACCTGAGCAATAAAATGAAAAATAACTGAGTGAGTCATATAATTAGGGGTTAGGATCAGGCTCTGTAATACATCTTCTTTCACCTTCCCATTCCTTCAGATGTATTTACCACCTTTCTCTGACCCTTGGGTTTGGATTTAACTGATTAGAAACACCAAAAATAGCTAAGATGGTGGAAACAAAGGATATGGGATTTTCTTTGCATTTTACCCTACTTGTTTCTCATATCTTTGTCCATATATTTTTAAATCTAAATATCCTGAGAATGTTTATTCCTCTAACTGCCTACATCTTACTCGTCTCTGATAACATATTTTCTTTCCTTGTAGCTTCAGGTCTTGCTTTGTTAATATTTAGTTTTCATCCTAAACTAGCCTTACCTATGTGTGTTGGGTTGAATGTTGGACCCTCAAAATAGAAATCTCCAACTAGAACCTTCAAATTTAATCTTATTTAGAAAAACAAAGACTTTCAGCTATAGTGAAGCTAAAGATTGTAAATGAAAGTACCATGATTTAGGTTGCACATGAAGTCCAACGACAAGTGTTATTATAAAAGACAAAGAGGCAGAAGAAGTTTGAGGGGAAAAAAGGTGCAGAGAAACAGAGAAGGACATCATGTAAAGGTGAAGGCAGAGACTGGAATGATTCAACCACAAACCAAAGATGGTCAAGATTCACCAAAACAAAAAGGGGCAAGGAATGAGTCATCCTTAAAGCCTTTGAAGGAAGTGAGTTCCTGCCAACGTTGTGATTTTGGAGGAGCCTAGAGAACTGATGAGTGACTAATCTGCTATTGCCTTAAGCCACCCAATTTGCAGTAAGTTGTTAAGATAAACCAGGGGAAATAATATATCACACAAATTGTCCTCTTATTTAAGTTTTTTATTTGAATATCTGGAATGAATTCTGTATTCCACCTTGCCTCAGCTGATTCAGCTGATATGCCATTCCACCCTACCCTTCAATTGTTGCATGCATTTTGGGCAGTAAATTGACTTCTGTTTAAAAAAAAAAATATATATATATATATATATATTCTTCTTACTTTACAAGCTAAATCAATGAAATTTGATCTTGTAGAGGTAATATATTTTCAATAGTTATTACAAACGTGTTTTTTCAAAAACTTTTATAACGAAATTTGTTTTATTGATGCAAAACAAATTTGGGAGTAAAGGGAAGTCACTCTCAGAGTATATGAAGACACTGGAGTACATCTTTACCTTACAGTAATGCACAGCCTCTCAAGATAATGTCTCAGAACTGCTCAATTGAAGAAATTCCTACTTCCCTAATATGTAAGAATGCATATGTACTTAAAAAATATAACATCATTTTTGTAAAACCAATAATAATAGCAACTATAATTTCATATAGCATTTTACATGTGCATATTAGGAATGGGATGTTTGCATATTAGCAGTGTCTAGGAGGATATGCATCAGAAGAGAATATTGGCTTCTTCATACTGGCAAGAATTCAGAAGATTTCTGTTTTATTATATTTTAATTTACAATTTATATTTACTACATGGGGAATATAAAGTTAGATCACAAGAAATAATATGTTTTGTTATTATGAAA